AATCAGGGACTTTCTCGTCCGCCGGCTTTGGCCAGGGAGGGGGAGGTCCGTGAGCCACGCAGCCCGGGGCGGGGCAGAGGCGGCCAGGGCGCCCCGCGGTCTCCCGGGGTTGCCACAACAGACCCCACGCGCACGCCCGAGCCGCAGCCGCGGGCGGGAGCGGGGTCGGGGCGGGGGACTGAGGTCCGCGGCGTGGGCGGGGGTGGGGGTCCAGGTCGGGTCGCCCGCGGGTCCTGGGCCGCACGCGTCCTTTCGGCGGCGAGAGGGCCCCTCCCCCACCCTCGCCGGAGCCAGCTCCCGCGCCGGGCGGGGCCGGGTCCTTCCCCACCCCCTGCACCTGAGCCGCGGCGGCGGCTCCTGAGCTCCGGCGGGGCTGGGCGCGGCGCCGCTCGGGTTCCCGCGGCCGATCCAGGTGTGCGCGGACGCTGGCGCTCCCGGGGGGCTCGGACCCGCCCCCGACTCGCCGAGCCAGGTGAGGCGGCGGCCGGGGACGCAGGGCGCGGGCCGGGGAGGACGGGAGGTGGCCCTTGGGCACCCGATCCTGCTCACTGACGGCATTTTGGGGGCATCTCGATTCCGGGAGCACCAACTACCGGGTAAGCGCAGTCCTGGACCCAGAGAGGCTGGAGAGGTGGGCGCTGGGGGGAGTGAGCCGCGTGTCCAGGTGGGGGTCGATTTTCCGTAGAGAGCCCTTCCCCCTGCATGCCTTTCTTCCCGGGCAGGGGCCGGTGTCGAAAGCTTTGGAAGCGGCGTGGGGGCAGAGCGCAGGAAGGAGCCCCCGCTTTATCTCCTGCGCGCATGGACCACGTAGTCTCTGGCGCGTCCTGCCCCTTCCTCTGGAACAGCGCGTGTGGCGCGACCTCCCCCGCTCTCCCGGGGTCTCCTTGCCCCGGGTCACCGCCCGCCAGCCCTAGGACCCGGGCCAGCGAGCCCAGCGGAGGAGCCGGCGCGGGGCCGCCAGGTGGCGCGCGGGGGCGGAGACCCGAACCGTGGCCGCCAGGTCCCCCGAGACCCCGCTGCGGTCACCCTGGCCCTGCACGCAGAGCTCCCATCCAGGCGCGCGCGGCGGCAGCAGCAGCTGTCGCGGAGAGGCCGGGGCCGGCGCGCCTGGTGCGGGCCCGGGGGTGGCGGGTCGGGCGCCCAGGTCCCGGGGGTCGCGCTGAGCCACAGCCGGGTGCCCGACCCCGGCCCGCCGTGCTCACCAGCTGGGATAGGGAGACCCGGCGGGCGCAGCCCGGCCGCCACCGTCCGTGAATTATGCAGGAAGCTGGCACCGGCGCGCTCGAGTTGATCAAGTTTCCCTGGCAACTTTCGCCCGGGCATCCCTCCTCCCCGGCGGCCGGGCAGCTCCGCCCGCCCAGCCCGCGGCCCAGGCGCCTCCACCGGGTGGCCCCGGCCCCGGGCGCCAGGCGCGGGGACCGCTCCCAGAGACGCCGACAGCGCACTCGTCACTTGGGCTGGAGCCGCCGGACTGAGCCAGCAGGTGCGACCACCGCAGCGGGCCTCGCCGCCCGGGACCATGCCCCGGTCTCATTATCTCTCCACAGGTCTGGAAATCTCTCCAGGCACCCTGCTTTGGCCCTCTAGAATACAGACAGTTCCTGCTCTAAGAGGCCATCTGTGAGGCTCAGTCTCCCAACACCTCTGGTGAGTTATAACATTTTCCCCTGTCCTTGTTACGTTCTTTGTCTTCCTTCTCCCCACCTCGAAGACACAGGCAGCCATGCCGCGCAGCCCAACATCCAGCGAGGACGAGATGGCCCAGAGCTTCTCCGACTACTCCGTGGGGTCGGAGTCAGACAGCTCCAAAGAAGAGACCATCTATGACACGATCCGGGCCACTGCGGAGAAGCCGGGCGGTGCCAGGACGGAGGAGAGCCAGGGCAACACGCTGGTGATCCGCGTGGTCATCCATGACCTGCAGCAGACGGTGAGCCCCGTGGTCTGCCCTTTGGTTCACATCACTCATCAGCTGTCTTTGTCCTTCCTGGCAGAAATGCATTCGATTTAACCCGGATGCCACAGTGTGGGTTGCAAAGCAGCGGATCCTGTGTACATTAACCCAGAGTTTGAAAGATGTCCTGAACTACGGCCTGTTCCAGCCGGCCAGCAATGGGCGTGACGGCAAGTTCCTGGATGAGGAGCGGCTCCTGCGCGAGTACCCACAGCCCGTGGGTGAGGGCGTTCCTTCCCTGGAGGTATATTTCAGCCCACAGTGCATGGACTGTGGGTTTTCTCTCTCTTTTTTGTTTTCTGTGCCAGTTTCGATACAAGAAGCGGGTGTATAAACAAGCCAGTCTCGATGAGAAACAGTTGGCCAAGCTCCACACGAAGGTATGCAGGGAACGGGCTGTTATTTACACGTTAGATGTTTCAATTGTATTGTTTTTCCTTCTAGACCAATCTGAAGAAATGCATGGATCACATTCAGCATCGCTTGGTGGAGAAGATCACCAAGATGCTGGACCGAGGCCTGGATCCCAATTTCCACGACCCGGAGACCGGAGGTGAGCACTTGCTAGAGGGGACCTTACCAGGCGGTTCTAAAGTGTGTGTGTTTGGGTTCCTCAGAGACCCCCCTGACCTTAGCCGCTCAGCTGGACGACTCTGTGGAGGTCATCAAAGCTCTCAAAAATGGTGGAGCTCACCTGGACTTCCGTGCCAAAGATGGGATGACCGCCCTACACAAAGCTGCCCGAGCGAGGAACCAAGTTGCCCTGAAGGTAAACTCGGGCCCATCTTACTTGGGTGCCACAATAACGACGGCTTTCAATTTTTTTTTCCTAGACCCTTTTAGAGCTTGGTGCATCCCCAGATTATAAAGACAGTTACGGCCTCACCCCGCTGTATCACACAGCCATCGTCGGAGGTGATCCCTACTGCTGCGAGCTTCTCCTGCACGAACACGCCACTGTGTGCTGCAAAGATGAGAACGGCTGGCACGAGATCCACCAGGTACGTGGGCCCGCTTCTCCACTCTGTTGTACTCCTGATTCACAGCCTGGGTTCTGTGTTTCAGGCCTGCAGGTACGGGCACGTGCAGCACCTGGAGCACCTGCTGTTCTACGGGGCAGACATGAGTGCCCAGAATGCCTCGGGGAACACGGCCTTGCACATCTGCGCCCTCTACAACCAGGTGAGTGCTGAGCGCATTTAAAGGAAATAATGTTACAAACAGGTTTCTCCTTTTCTATTTGCAGGACAGCTGTGCAAGAGTGCTTCTGTTTCGAGGCGGAAATAAGGAGTTAAAAAACTACAACAGCCAGACTCCATTTCAGGTAAAAGAGATCTCAGCATCAGGAAGGATGTGACACTTAACTTAATGTGATTTTCACTTTGCAGGTGGCCATAATAGCAGGCAACTTTGAGCTGGCAGAATACATCAAGAACCACAAGGAAACAGACATTGGTGAGTAGGCACGTGGAGAAACTGTGTTGGGATCACCGGCCTCTCTCCATGTCCTTCTCCCCAGTGCCCTTCCGAGAGGCCCCGGCGTACTCCAACCGCCGGCGGCGGCCCCCCAACACGCTGGCCGCCCCCCGGGTCCTGCTGCGCTCCAACAGTGACAACAACCTCAATGCCAGCGCTCCCGACTGGGCCGTCTGCTCCACGGCCACCTCGCACCGCAGCCTGTCACCCCAGCTGCTGCAGCAGATGCCCAGCAAGCCCGAGGGGGCCGCGAAGACCATTGGGAGCTACGTGCCCGGGCCCCGCAGCCGGTCCCCATCGCTCAACAGGCTGGGCGGCGCAGGCGAGGACGGCAAGAGGCCGCAGCCTCTCTGGCATGTCGGGTAAGGAGTGGCAGACGCCAAGGGAAGGAAGACTCTCTCTCTCTGCCCCTCTCACCTGGTCCAGGTCGCCTTTTGCTCTTGGTGCCAACAAGGACTCACTCTCGGCCTTCGAGTACCCGGGGCCCAAGCGGAAGCTCTACAGTGCCGTGCCCGGGAGGCTCTTCGTCGCTGTCAAGCCATACCAACCCCAAGTGGACGGCGAGATCCCCCTTCACCGCGGTGACAGGGTCAAAGGTCAGTGTCTGCTGGTTGTCCTCCGCTCCTGGTGCTAACACCTCTCCCTTTTTGTCGTCTCTAGTTCTGAGCATCGGTGAAGGGGGCTTCTGGGAAGGCAGCGCCCGCGGCCACATCGGATGGTTTCCGGCGGAGTGCGTGGAGGAGGTCCAGTGTAAGCCCAGGGACAGCCAGGCAGGTAAGGCGAGCGCTCGTGGCCGCCCACCCTCGCTGAATGGTGTTTCTCTTCCCTCTCTGTACAGAAACCCGCGCTGACCGCAGCAAGAAGCTTTTCAGGCACTACACCGTGGGCTCCTATGACAGCTTCGACACTTCCAGGTAAGACGCGCTGCTTTCTCTTCCAGGACCCTAATGGTCGCTGTCCCCGGAATTCTCTCTACAGTGACTGCATTATTGAGGAGAAGACGGTGGTCCTGCAGAAAAAAGACAATGAGGGCTTTGGATTCGTGCTTCGAGGGGCCAAAGGTAAGAGCAGCCGCTCTGAGCCTGAATATGTTGGCTTGTAACCAGGTGCTGCTTGTCTTCCCAGCTGACACACCCATTGAAGAATTCACACCAACACCGGCTTTCCCAGCCCTACAGTACCTGGAGTCCGTGGATGAAGGTGGGGTGGCGTGGCAAGCCGGACTAAGGACCGGGGACTTCTTGATTGAGGTAGGGACACAGGTGTCTGTATCTTTCTGCTTTCACTGATGCCATCCTCTCCGCCTTCCCACAGGTTAACAATGAGAATGTTGTCAAAGTCGGCCACAGGCAGGTGGTGAACATGATCCGGCAGGGAGGGAATCACCTGGTCCTTAAGGTGGTCACGGTGACCAGGAATCTGGACCCCGACGACACCGCCAGGAAGAAAGGTACATGCCCCACATCGCCCAGCTCCAGCCTGGGTCTCACACCCATCTCTCCTCTGCCCTCCAGCTCCCCCGCCTCCAAAGCGGGCACCGACCACAGCCCTCACCCTGCGCTCCAAGTCCATGACCTCGGAGCTGGAGGAGCTCGGTAAGTCGCACACCCGGCCCAGCCCTGTACAGGTTTTGTTTTGAATTTTTGGGCCTCTCACTAGTGGATAAAGGTAAGCAGCCCCACTGGGTCCCCAAAGCAGCTTGGCTCATGGCGGTCCCCTTTCTGTTTGCAAGCCTCGGTCCGGAAGAAGAAGGGTAAGGGAGGCCCAGTGTCTGTCTCAGCCCCCTTGCTGCTCCAATCCTCACGGTTCTATTGCAGATAAACCCGAGGAGATAGTCCCGGCCTCCAAGCCCTCCCGCGCTGCTGAGAACATGGCTGTGGAACCGAGGGTGGCGACCATCAAGCAGCGGCCCAGCAGCCGGTGCTTCCCGGCGGGCTCAGACATGAACGTGAGTGGCCGTACCTTGGGACCACGAGGGCGCTGCGTCTCACCCTAGGCTCTCTGGTTTGCAGTCTGTGTACGAACGCCAAGGAATCGCCGTGATGACGCCCACTGTTCCTGGGAGCCCAAAAGCCCCGTTTCTGGGCATCCCTCGAGGTACGATGCGAAGGCAGAAATCAATAGGTAAGAAGTGTGGCACTCCCCCACAGAAGTTGCTGGTTAATAACAACTGATTTCCTCCTGTCAGACAGCAGAATCTTTCTATCAGGTTAGTGAACCTTACGGTTTGGAATCTGTAATGACTTAAAGCTAAACCTGTTTTCTGCTTGTAGGAATAACAGAGGAAGAGCGGCAGTTTCTGGCTCCTCCAATGCTGAAGTTCACCAGAAGCCTGTCCATGCCGGACACCTCTGAGGACATCCCCCCTCCACCGCAGTCTGTGCCCCCGTCCCCACCACCACCTTCCCCAACCACTTACAACTGCCCCAAGTCCCCAACTCCAAGAGTCTACGGGACGATTAAGCCTGCGTTCAATCAGAATTCTGCCGCCAAGGTGTCCCCCGCCACCAGGTCCGACACCGTGGCCACCATGATGAGGGAGAAGGGGATGTACTTCAGGAGAGAGCTGGACCGCTACTCCTTGGACTCTGAAGACCTCTACAGTCGGAATGCCGGCCCGCAAGCCAACTTCCGCAACAAGAGAGGCCAGATGCCAGAAAACCCATACTCAGAGGTGGGGAAGATCGCCAGCAAAGCCGTCTACGTCCCCGCCAAGCCCGCCAGGCGGAAGGGGATGCTGGTGAAGCAGTCCAACGTGGAGGACAGCCCCGAGAAGACGTGCTCCATCCCTATCCCGACCATCATCGTGAAGGAGCCGTCCACCAGCAGCAGCGGCAAGAGCAGCCAGGGCAGCAGCATGGAGATCGACCCCCAGGCCCCGGAGCCACCGAGCCAGCTGCGGCCTGACGAAAGCCTGACCGTCAGCAGCCCCTTTGCCGCCGCCATCGCCGGAGCCGTCCGCGACCGTGAGAAGCGGCTGGAAGCCAGGAGGAACTCCCCGGCCTTCCTCTCCACAGACCTGGGGGATGAGGATGTGGGCCTGGGGCCACCCGCCCCCAGGACGCGGCCCTCCATGTTCCCCGAGGAGGGGGATTTTGCTGACGAGGACAGCGCTGAGCAGCTGTCATCCCCCATGCCGAGTGCCACGCCCAGGGAGCCCGAAAACCATTTCGTGGGTGGCGCCGAGGCCAGTGCTCCGGGTGAGGCTGGGAGGCCGCTGAATTCCACGTCCAAAGCCCAGGGGCCCGAGAGCAGCCCAGCAGTGCCCTCCGCGAGCAGCGGCACAGCCGGCCCCGGGAATTATGTCCACCCACTCACAGGGCGGCTGCTTGATCCCAGCTCCCCGCTGGCCCTGGCACTCTCCGCAAGGGACCGAGCCATGAAGGAGTCTCAACAGGGACCCAAAGGGGAGGCCCCCAAGGCCGACCTCAACAAACCTCTTTACATTGATACCAAAATGCGGCCCAGCCTGGATGCCGGCTTCCCTACGGTCACCAGGCAGAACACCCGGGGACCCCTGAGGCGGCAGGAGACGGAGAACAAGTACGAGACCGACCTGGGCCGAGACCGGAAAGGCGATGACAAGAAGAACATGCTGATCGACATCATGGACACGTCCCAGCAGAAGTCGGCTGGCCTGCTGATGGTGCACACCGTGGACGCCACTAAGCTGGACAACGCCCTGCAGGAAGAGGACGAGAAGGCAGAGGTGGAGATGAAGCCAGACAGCTCGCCGTCCGAGGTGCCAGAAGGTGTTTCCGAAACCGAAGGTGCTTTACAGATCTCCGCTGCCCCCGAGCCCACCACCGTGCCCGGCAGAACCATCGTCGCGGTGGGCTCCATGGAAGAGGCGGTGATTTTGCCATTCCGCATCCCTCCTCCCCCTCTGGCATCCGTGGACTTGGATGAGGATTTTATTTTTACAGAGCCATTGCCTCCTCCCCTGGAATTTGCAAATAGTTTTGATATCCCCGATGACCGGGCAGCTTCTGTCCCGGCTCTCTCAGACTTAGTGAAGCAGAAGAAAAGCGACACCCCTCAGTCCCCTTCGTTGAACTCCAGCCAACCAACCAACTCTGCAGACAGCAAGAAGCCAGCCAGTCTTTCAAACTGTCTGCCTGCCTCATTCCTGCCACCCCCTGAAAGCTTTGACGCCGTCGCCGACTCTGGGATCGAGGAGGTGGACAGCCGGAGTAGCAGCGACCACCACCTCGAGACGACCAGCACTATCTCCACCGTGTCTAGCATCTCCACCCTGTCTTCCGAAGGTGGAGAGAATGTGGACACCTGCACAGTCTATGCAGATGGGCAAGCATTTATGGTTGACAAACCCCCAGTACCTCCTAAGCCAAAAATGAAGCCCATCATTCACAAAAGCAATGCACTTTATCAAGACGCGCTCGTGGAAGAAGATGTAGATAGCTTTGTTATCCCCCCGCCCGCTCCCCCGCCCCCGCCGGGCAGTGCCCAGCCTGGGATGGCCAAGGTTCTCCAGCCAAGGACCTCCAAGTTGTGGGGCGACGTCACAGAGATCAAAAGCCCGATTCTCTCAGGCCCAAAGGCAAACGTTATTAGTGAATTGAACTCTATCCTACAGCAAATGAACCGAGAGAAATTGGCAAAGCCGGGGGAAGGACTGGATTCACCAATGGGAGCCAAGTCCGCCAGCCTCGCTCCAAGGTAAGTCCGCGGTTGGTGCACATGCACACCGCTTGTGATGGTTTTCTCTGTGTTGCTGTTTCAGAAGCCCGGAGATCATGAGCACCATCTCAGGTACACGGAGCACGACGGTCACCTTCACTGTTCGCCCCGGCACCTCCCAGCCCATCACCCTGCAGAGCCGGCCCCCCGACTATGAAAGCAGGACCTCAGGAACAAGACGTGCCCCAAGCCCTGTGGTCTCGCCAACAGAGATGAACAAAGAGACCCTGCCCGCCCCCCTGTCTGCTGCCACCGCCTCTCCTTCTCCCGCTCTCTCAGATGTCTTTAGCCTTCCAAGCCAGCCCCCTTCTGGGGATCTATTTGGCTTGAACCCAGCGGGACGCAGTAGGTCGCCATCCCCCTCGATACTGCAACAGCCAATCTCAAATAAGCCTTTTACAACTAAACCTGTCCACCTGTGGACTAAACCAGATGTGGCCGATTGGCTGGAAAGTCTAAACTTGGGTGAACATAAAGAGGCCTTCATGGACAATGAGATCGATGGCAGTCACTTACCAAACCTGCAGAAGGAGGACCTCATCGATCTTGGGGTAACTCGAGTCGGGCACAGAATGAACATAGAAAGGGCTTTGAAACAGCTGCTGGACAGATAAGGACGGCTGCTCTCCACCTCGCAGACTGCTCTTGTTATAAGTAGAGATGGGCTCGTGCTGAAACATCTGAATGCCAAGCGAAGTCTGTGAGCATCAACCCCACTCCATGGGTTTGTCTCCTGGTACCCAAAGAAATACTGAGTTGTGTCCACAACATGGCTGGGTCTTCAGACCCCTGGCTCACCATGTGGGTGTCTTGGGCAGTTTCTATCACACATGGGACAAGGGGAGGGAGTTTTTCTAACATGGAAAAAGATTCTCAGCCTGCCGCCCAGCATGCAGGTGGCCTCGCTTTGCCGGGTCCGAGAGGCTCCCCGTCAATTTTGCACGGGATCCTAGCTCTTGTAGGCAGACACCAGTGCACTCTAGATACCTCCTGAGACCTCCGTCCTCTGCTTTCCGGGCAGCTCTCACCACCCCAGGCCCCGGCATGAGGCCTTTCCTCAGTCCTGTGGCCTCTCAGAGGACACCTGATGCTCACCTGCCCCTCTTTCTCCTGCACTTGGCTTGCAGTGAGATGCTCCCAGATGCATTTGTCCAGTGCCCCATCATGGGCCTGAAAGGCAGAGAAACTTTTTCCTACACAGATTCTTTTCCCCATCTCCTCCTGTGGTTTGCATCCATGGCTCTTTGGCCATGAGGTTCCTGGCAGTGCTGGGAGTTTGGATGGGATCGTGCCCAGCTTTGCTTAGCTTTCTTTATTTCTGCAAATCTGTTAGCATAATTCCAAGGTGGCCAAGCAGATGTCACATGGAGTTAGTCAAAGCACAAAGTCACGATTCCACAATGGAGGGGAGACCTGGCCAAGGGAGCCAGCCAGCGTGCAACTGCCCAAGCTCCAGGTCTCCAGGACAAGAGCAGTTGTCTGCCATGAGCACCCATCCAGGATGGAGAATAAGGGCTTCTCTGCCTCTCAGAATTCTTTTTAATTGAAGATGTCTTGAGCTCTGCAAAGATCAGAGCAGGTGAGCATCCACTTTGACATGAAGGACAAGAAGACGCATGGCTCATGGCGGGCACATGCGGCTGCCAGTGAGACAGCGTCTCCTCTGGGAGCTGGGCGGGCACAGCATCCTCAGTTCTGTGCCCAGCCAAGGGTGAGCATCTCTGCTGAGACAGTCCTTTTGCTCTCGGAGGCCAGGGAAGATGGTACTTAGAGGCTTTTCCCCTATCGCTCTGGGTGTCTAGGAATCCCACCAGCTTGTCTTAACAGTACAACAGCTTCTTTGAGGACCCAGTGGGTATGGAGTATAGACAGAACCCAGGGTTGAGAACAGAAGGTGGGCGGCAGGATCAGAGTGAAAGCAGAGGCGTGAGGAGAGGAAAGCAGGGAGGTCTCCTGGGCTGCCAGGTCAGCCTCTCTGGCAAGGCTTTCTTGAGCCCCGCCCCTTTCTTTCCCCGGAGTCCCTCCACCCCATAACAATACCTCGAATTTCCAAAAGAGGTCACCAGATGCACATGGGCCGCAAAACACACAGTCAGGCTTCCAGCACATTCTCCCCCATTTGGAGGATACTCGAATGTCAGGTTTTTGGTTTTATTATTATTTCAGAACTAGCTCAGCCCATCTCTAATTATAAAACATGGTTTTGTTTTTTTTTTTTCCTTTTTTTCTTGATTAGGTCTGGAACAGCTCTAGAATGAACACATAAAATTTAGCAATTTAAAATCTTTCTTTACTGCAAGTTTAAATAGTTGTACAGATAGTTTATAAGCACAATATTTTAAGAAAAAAAAGTGGCTGGTCTACTAGGCAGCCTTTGTGCCACTTCAGTGCTAGAAAGTTAAAGAAAAAAAAACTTTTGTGATTTAATAATACTATTTCTGTGGAATAATTATAAAAGTATGACCTTTTTAAATCAACCTTATTTGGATGCATCTGAACCAGCAGAGCTGTGTTATATTTTCTATCTTTGCTAGAACTTCGTCATTGAAGGACAATTTCTTCAAAGTGGTTACAATTCATAATGCAGCAGTTTCTCCAAAAACAAAAACAAAACACACACCACACACACGCGCTTTTCCAGTCACACACCCCTGATGTTGGAACCAAGTTTTTGGACCTTCTGTTCCAAAACCTTTTGCAGGTCAATCTTTGTATTTGAAATGATCCAATCCAACTTGAAGTCAATTGAATATTAAGGCGCTTTACTTCCGTGTGCTTTCAGTTTTTCCATCATGAGATGAATGAGCATTACTCTAGATAAATTTCAAGACAGGATACTACAGGTGGCCTGCTGAGGCTGCCCCATATTTTAGAAAATGTAAAAATGGTGGTTTGGCCATTAATTTGTCTTCCATTTGATGATACCGCAAAATTCCGTGAGTCCATTCCTTTGGCATGGCACTTTCCCTGGGCCTACAGTTGGTATTACCTCTGTGCTCAGTGCCAGGCAAAACACTAGCTCAAAGGAGAGTCAAGGAAACCGCTGGCAGACGATAACCAGTCGAAACTCGTGACTTCGGTTTGTTGAACTTTGGCAGCCAGTTGGTGAGGGCCAGATGTTATTCCCTTTCTTAAAGATACTCCAAGCCACATGCCACTAACCACAAGCAAGCTGGCTGCAAGACTAAAGAGCTGATAACATAGTTTATTTTTACACTGTCTTATTATAGAGAAGTAATAGACCTATCAGAACCTGCACTGACCAACAAATAAACACATGTTGCCAAGATGAATCGGTCTCTATCTCTATCTGCTTATTTTGGTACTGAAAGCAATAGTTCCTCATTCAAATCACCACCCACTGTTCTCCCCCTTTGGGACATGTTAGGACGAGGCCCTATTCCATGCCCCTCTTTAATGGTGGAACAAATGTTAAACTGCTCATCTAAAGATCATGTTGATATTATTCCAGGTTTTAAGATCAACTTTTGTTACATACTGTAATTTAAATAAACTGCATTTACATGCCTAGTTTCTGTAATATTGTGTATACAAAACCCAAATCTCTCAAAATGTAAATTATGTATACCTGCCAAGATACCTTTTCCAGGGTGTCTGCGCACATTTTAAGTTAATTCACATAATATAAAAATTACTCAATGTGACTGTTGATTTGCTGAACTTTACATATCACAAAGTGAATTATTTGTGATACTTTAGTTAATAAAATGGTAAATTTTTTTCTCAGTTATTGAACAAGCAAGCATTATCCAGTTGATCTGGCAATGACTTTTTGTGTGTGGGCCACAATATTGATTTTCCCATTAACAATTTTTTTTTGTTTTTTAAATACTAATATGTTTCACACTATAGTTTGTGTAACAACACGTGTTCGCATTATCTATGTTGCTGTTACTTTTGTGCTTTTATTCTTTTTAGACTTTATAAAAAAAAAAAAAAGCTCCTGTAATTTGCACTTTCTCCCAATCCTTAAATCTCTTGTATGGCAACCAAAATTACTGTAAAAAAATAAATATACTATTGCACTAAGGTTGTGGTTCTGATTGCAAACAAACAGTGAACACTGTCTGAATTAAACAAAAAGCTGCCCGACTTGCAATCTAATGTAGATTATCTCAGGCATTGTGGCCAGCTCTGCCTCTCTAAAACTGACCAGAAAAATCTCTCTCATCGAGTAAACAGGCTCCTGTCACTGAGCTAATCTGCCTTGGTTCCATTTCCTTATTCTCAATTTATCAATGGATACGTGCATGTTATTTCAGAATTATGCAAAACGTCAAAATCTGCTTCTGTGACCGCTGCTATAGGCGTGGAGCTGAGGCTCGGCTTTTCCTTTTGTTCTGGGTGGAAGCAGCGGTGCCGCGGAGGGCCAGCCAGATCCGGACCCTTCCCTTAGGGTCCAGTCTCCCCACACCCCAGCAGGGTGTCTTCTAGCCATAAGGCCAAGGGAGTGGCAGAACTGGGCCGCCTCTCTGGTTGACAAGCAAACCACATGCTAAGGCTTGGAGCAAGAGAGAATTTGTGTCTATTGGCAAAGAACTAAGCCAGGAAGACATGGGCCATCCCTCCGCTTTAGGGAAGCATATTTTAAACCTAAACGTTGAACTTCTTCTTTGGCCTCACCAGTGAAAACTTGTTGTCTTTAGTTCCTAAAGTTTCTTCTACTTTGGCACATTCCCCAGTTGAGCAGCAGCCTCTATGCTTCCACGTTCAGGAAAAATTCCAGTCCTCATATCTTTTGTAGTTCACCCTCAAGCTCTCCCGCTTCACCATCCAATAGTTTCTCCCAAACCTTGGCACCCCCCTAGACTTTGCTTCCAATGGTTTCTTCCAGACCACTTTTCCTAGATGAATATATTCGTTTACCTTACTAGGAAAATTATTGGAAGATTTTTTCTTTTACTTGAAATTGGAGGCATTTTAATAACTGGCGAACTGGAATGTGTTTCTGTATTTGTAGACAACCATGAACCCATGCAAGTAGGTGAACATTCCACAGTGGCTGGGTGACCACAGCAGCTGCATGCAGACAGGACTGCCCGTGCTTTGTGGGGAATCAGAGAATTTCCAAACTTGTTTCTCAGACTTCCGCAGATCTCATCACTTTGATTTCTAATCCATGCTGTATTGGTGATTTTGTTTATCGTTCCTGTAACTTGTTCTACATTCCACAGTCTTTACCGTTTTATGTTCAAAATTACAACAATCCCTGTCCATTGATTCCACTCTGGAACTCTTTGTTCATGCCAATTTTGAAATTTTAATACGAGCCTTCAAATAAACACAGAAAAGAAAAAAAAAAAGGAAAAAAAATAAAGTGTGTGCCTTGGGTGTTTTGAACCTGATCTGCATAAAACCATATTGTATTCAAATGCTGTATCTTTCATGAAAGGATAAATATATCTTCAATGTATTAATGTAGCTGATAAAATAGTTATAGTGCCTTGTTTTCTGAACTGAGAAGCCCATATCAATGCACAACGTAAAGAAAGGACGGTTCGAGCTATGAAATGTTGAGGACACCTACACGTGATTCTGGAGCCTTTCTCATCATAAGACTGTGGAAAATACACAGTCGTTTAAGTTAAAAATAAAAAGTAAATTGAAATAAGATTGTGTTATCAATTAATTTTCCATTAA